AACATTTACATCTTCATTCCCAGCAAAAATTGAGTTCAATGTTCAGTCTCCAGGAAAGTTAATAGAATTCAAAGTGCAGTGATACATTTTTCAGGTCCTTCTAAAGGTTTGGTCTTGTGTGAGTGTAACTGCAAAAAGCACTTCAACCTCTCTGGAATAGGGGTGACCGAGTGACAGGAAGGGAATGATACACACCCATTTTAAGCAGCTTCTTTTCAGATGTGATTTGCGTGATCAACACTAAGCAAAAACGCCCTTCGTCCCAGACGAGTTGCCAGAGGGGATCTGTGTTACTCCACGGCAAGCCCGCACTTTGAGGACGTAGATCTTCAACCAAGAGGCTGTACAATTCAAAAGTGTTCCGTCGAAAGATGGTTTTGAATGAGACGCCCCAAAGGACAATTCAAAAAATCTCAATCGTGCGGGGAAGTAGATAAATACAAGCAGAGGCTAAAAACTGTCAAAAGGTTAAGCAGTAATTGGGGAGTCAAGCAGAAGCTCCCAGATATTATTTTATTAAGATAAAATTCTTTCTATTTTATTTATGCCGAGGTGGAGAGAATTTTTCGTTCCTTTGGTAAAACATAACAGGGGTCGCAGATTTTTTTTCTGTCTTTCCAATTTTAAGTTCGCAAAGATTAAAAAGTGAGCTTGAAACGGAGATTCGAGTGTTTAATATCCTGCAGTACTTAACTGCTTCAAAGTAGATTTGACACACAGAATGGAAGCAGCAGAATGCCTAAGCATTCAGATTTTTTTTTTTTTTAACGTTTTGCCTGGTGGGTCCCATAGGGGTGCTTTCATTTTAGAGCTCAGTCCTGAGCCTCAGCTGCGGGATGCCTGCGGTCCTCTCTCTCCAACTGCCTCATTCCTCCTGCAGCTTTTCTCAGTTTGGGAGATTTGGAGGGAGCTTTCTCTTCCTTCAGACTCCCCAAGCCTCCCACTCACGGGGTGGTGACCTGAAGAGCGTTCCTACGCTTCGCACTTCCTTTTCATCAAAGGGGAGGCAACTCCCCAGCAGCGGGCTTCACACCTTTCCCGCCCTTAAGTATGTGTACGTTGGGTGCAGAACCGTTTGGTTTTCCCGAGGGGTAGGCAGAATTTCCAACCCCACGAGCTGCTCCCTCTTTCCGCAAACCTCCTAACCCCGGGGTTTTTCCATAAATGTGTTTACTTCGTCCACGCCAGCCTGCGAAGTTCCAAAATGGAGTCTGGGCCACGCCGGCGTTCTGGGCACGACTACGGTCTCTTGAAAAGGTAGGGAAGAGTCGGCGAGCTCCAGCTTTGGGGAACTAAGGAGTGAATCTTTTATTCCAAATAGGCCATTCAATGTCCCTTCTTCAGGAATTTGGAAAAAGGATGGAGAGATCTCTCTGAGCTAGACTCTTCAGTGGAGGAAATGTTACAACTCATGGACAGTGGCATTACCATCTGCCTTAGGAACGGAGCAGCCTCTGTCTTCAAGAAAAAAGAATGGAGCACACAAGGAGAAGAAAACAAGCAAGACAGGTAAAGAAATGCCTGGTTGCAGTCCCTCCTCAATATTTTCTTTCTTCTTTCTTTTTTAAATCAGTAAACTAAAAAAGCTGAGTGAAGACAGTTTGACTAAGCAGCCTGAAGAAGTTTTTGATGTATTAGAGAAGCTTGGAGAAGGGTAAGTACAAAAAGTATGAAAGCATGTAAATATAGGAAAAAAATAATGTCTTGGTTTCTTTTAGGTCTTATGGAAGTGTATTTAAAGCAATACACAAGGAATCCGGTCAAGTTGTCGCAATTAAACAAGTACCTGTTGAATCAGATCTTCAGGAAATAATCAAAGAAATTTCCATAATGCAGCAATGTGACAGGTATGAAGAGATTTTATTTCTTTGCTTACCCTCTAAATTTAATTGTTTATGTATTTTCCTTTAGCCCATATGTTGTAAAGTACTATGGCAGTTATTTTAAGAATACAGACCTCTGGATTGTTATGGAGTACTGTGGCGCTGGCTCTGTCTCAGACATAATTAGATTACGAAACAAGACAGTAAGTATTTTAAAATTGTTTTGCTAATATCATTAATTATGGTTTTAAAAATATTTCTTTCCAGTTAATAGAAGATGAAATTGCAACCATTCTTAAATCTACATTGAAAGGACTAGAATATTTGCACTTTATGAGAAAAATACACAGAGATATAAAAGCTGGAAATATTCTCCTCAATACAGAAGGACATGCAAAATTGGCAGATTTTGGAGTGGCTGGTCAGTTAACAGTAAGTTAACTTTAATGGTTTTCTAAACACTTGTAGCATTTATGGCTATGTAACATTATTGCAGGATACAATGGCAAAACGCAATACTGTAATAGGAACTCCATTTTGGATGGCTCCTGAGGTGATTCAAGAAATAGGCTATAACTGTGTGGCCGACATCTGGTCCCTTGGCATTACTTCTATAGAAATGGCTGAAGGAAAACCTCCTTATGCTGATATACATCCAATGAGGGTAAGAAAATTATGGTTTGCTGAAAATGTTAGTTACTGTCTTTTGGATATTTCATTTGTACTAGGCTATTTTTATGATTCCCACAAATCCACCACCAACATTCAGAAAGCCAGAACTTTGGTCCGATGATTTCACCGATTTTGTTAAAAAGTGTTTGGTGAAGAATCCTGAGCAGAGAGCTACTGCAACACAACTTTTACAGGTCAGTGCTTGTGCCTCGAAGGGAAGGATATTTGAATTTATACCATTGAATTTTACTTTTTTAGCATCCTTTTATCAAGAATGCCAAACCTGTATCAATATTAAGAGACCTGATCACAGAAGCTATGGAGATCAAAGCTAAAAGACATGAGGAACAGCAACGAGAATTGGAAGAGGAAGAAGAAAATTCGGTTTGTAATTATCTTCAAAAAGTTGATTTTTTAGTCTTCCCTCATTGCAGTATTTTGCTTGCAGGATGAAGATGAGCTGGATTCCCACACCATGGTGAAGACTAGTGTGGAGAGTGTGGGCACCATGCGGGCCACAAGCACGATGAGTGAAGGGGCCCAGACCATGATTGAACATAATAGCACGATGTTGGAATCCGACTTGGGGACCATGGTGATAAACAGTGAGGATGAGGAAGAAGAAGATGGAACTATGAAAAGTATGTGGCTTTTTTACATTAAATATTAGTTTTATACCTTCCTTATGTTCTTTGTTTACCTAAGGAAATGCAACCTCACCACAAGTACAAAGACCATCTTTCATGGACTACTTTGATAAGCAAGACTTCAAGAATAAGAGTCACGAAAACTGTAATCAGAACATGCATGAACCCTTCCCTATGTCCAAAAACGTTTTTCCTGATAACTGGAAAGTTCCTCAAGATGGAGACTTTGACTTTGTAAGTACATTTTAATTCTTCAATTTATGTTTAACTCCTTCCTAAATCCTTTTCTGTCTTTTAGATAGAGCCTTACTGGGCCCGTGCAGATTTTCCACTTCCTCGGCTGTGGCCCTTGGCATCTGCGGTTATATTCAACAGGAGCACCAACGGTGGCCAAGAAGTCACTAGTAAGTCTAAGACACTGGAAAGAGAAAGATTACCCCTGAATATCCATTTATACCCTTGCTGCAGGGATGGTGGCTAAAGGGGAGGAGCTGAGCTACACCCCACTTGATGGAACGCAAAGACTGTGGTGAGGTTGGAGAGCAGTGCTGTGCGTCCTTCCTCAGCCTTAACGAGTGCGGGGCAAGGTTAACACAGATTTCTACACCCTTTTGCTGCATACACAGACGAGGCCACCTGCAGATGCCACCACTGCTCAGTGTGAGTTGAGTGTTGGATGGGAGAGCCATCTGCTCCATACACCTCAGGGCCCCTTCTGGGGCCCAATAACCTCATGGGAACAGGTAGGGGATCTCCTAGCCTTCACAAAGGCAACAAACCAAAATGAGCAAAGAGTTAGCCCTGAAGTCGAATGGGATCTTATTGATTTTCCTCTGCCTAATGATTGTTAATAGGAGGAATCTGGATTCCGTGTACATAGGTGGAAATAGTGGAAATCCCAAAGGAGACAAGCTGATGATTTTAAAACTTGATTCACTTGGATCAGAACCTAGCTCAAGCATTTTCCTGATTGCATTGTCCCTGCAACTGTCGTCTATTGTAGCTGACTGCTGAAGAGGAAATGAAACCAAATAGAAGGTTGTTTGTAAGCAATCTCTCTGCTCTTCTTAAAAATAAATTAGGGATATCAGGATCGGCTCATGGCTAGAATGAGGACATAGAGAGACATGCAGAAATTCTGTTTTTATATTGAGGTGAAGAAGTGGGTAGGGAGGGCTTTAAGGATTATCTAATCCAACCTTCTCATTTTGCAGCAGTGGAAGGTGAGGCTTGGAGAGGCCACAGGATGTGCCTACAATCACAGAGCTGGAGGCAAAACCCAGCAGAACCAAGTCAGCCCAGTGGCCTTCCTACCGATTCACCATGGCCTTTGGACCGGCCCATACTCAGTCTATTTTAAGTAATGCCAAGAAGTGTCTCTATGTATCCCCCAGCAGTATTCATGCCCAACCAGCCAGGACACTCAGGGTTCCCCAATTTACTATTAGGGAGCCTACTTCGGCAGCAGGGAGAGTGGTACTTTGGGACAGGTTGGGGCTGGCAGGGCAGGCTGACAGAGGTGCTGAGCAGGAAAGCATGCAGGAGGAAAATCCTGCAGGGGTGTCTGTTTCACAAGAGTTACAAGAATACAGGACCATTCCTTCTACCAAGGAGGCTAGTGGTTCGAGATCCTAGAAAACTAGGACTCCGCCTTTACCAAGAATAAACAACAGCTTCTCCTTCCCCAAATTGCAAAAACAAACAAACAAACAAACAAAAAAAACACCCAGGCTTTCTCAGGAAATCTGGTCCCCAACTTTGAATGCCCTCCTTGTTTGCTACTGCATATGTAATTGAAATGCCTCCAAGAGATGCAAATAATTTTTGTCTATTTAATCTGCACACTTTTTGAGGCTGGAGTCCCGAGTGTGTCAGTATTACTGCCCATTCCCGAATCGAGGCACAGAGATGAAAGTGCAGCAATCAGACATAATGGTTCAGTGCAGCCTGTGTCAATGCTTGCACAGTAGTGTGTTAATGAGTGTTAAAACTGACATCTCAAATATGGCATCCTCAATTTTAAAAATTACAGCTCTGTAAGAAGTCATGCTGTTAAAACACACAAGAAATACCAGTTACGCCTTCAAGTAGCTAACACACAGCCTGTACAGATCACCACTATCCCAAAGTGCATAACAACTTATTTTCTTTGAAATGCGGCAAGAATTAGCAGGTAGTTCAATTATTTGAGTGCTAAGATAAGTAGAAATAACAAATGCAAATGTTAAATACCAATTACTACCTTACGAGCTACAAATCAGCTTGGCATTACAACATGCCCTTCCTCACTCACAAACCCGAGAAATGTGGGGGTTTGGCAGAAAACACAAACCTATAACCAATATGCATTTGTGCAACAGACGTGTCACTTCCCAACCCAGCACTTCCAAAATGCACATCACAGATATCAAAGCCTGGCCCATATATTTGGCCCACTGGCATTGAAAACAATAACCTTCAAATGCTGGGAGTGACACTTCTCTCAAGCTCACAGCTGGAAACAAGTCATCTCCAGTTTCTACTCTGTCCCCCTAAAGGAGGTTTACAGGTCAGTCTGACAGCCTGGTTGCCAAAGATGTCACCTCATATTTTTACAGAAAATTAACCTGACTCTCCCTGGTTAGCTTCAGGGACTAAAAGAAACTGCTGGTTAGATGTTATCTAGCAAGGTCGATCAAAGACCCAGTGGAGAGCACCTGTAAACTTCAAACCTTAGTGAGACTTTAGGGGAGAGGAAGATTATTTCTCCCTGGGTCACCATTCAGTCTACATTCCTTGTGGGAATTAGCTCCAGGGTTTAAGCCAGCCGGGTTGTTCTTTCTCCCACTTATCTGAAACCACCACTTGAAAAACTCAATGCTATTGGGACATTCTCATGCTCAGAAGTGAGTAAAGGTCCAGTTGGGCAAGATAATATTTTATATAAGTATATATGTATGTACAAGAGATGTTAAAAAGATAGTCTCTAAAGCACGTTGGGATTCCTCCAACGAAAGGCACCAGATAAATGCAAGTCATTACCAAAAAGAAAAGTCAAGTTTTCCAGCTTTCACATCTGCAAAGGGTAACCACTAGGGTACCTCTTTTTTGGTGGTAAGCCTTCTTGTTTAGAAAAATCTTCATGAAAGTGACTGAGTTATTCTGCCTTGTTCCTTGCTTCCACTTTGCATAAGCTTCCTGGTCAGCGGCCATGGATACCAGGCTCAGTGACCCAATACCATCAGCCTTGGCAAACTGATCCGTCCTCATAAGTCTGTACCACCACCTGCCTTCAGTGCAGCTGGGGATGAGTCCGTAAATGTTATGCCTTCCAGGGCTGGAAGCACCAGCCAAATCTAAGTGTTCCATGTGCAAATTCTGAAAAATAACTCTGCTCCTCTGATTCAGTGCCCAGTTGCCTCTAAGTCATCTCACTTTTCCTGATGCTTCAGAGACACGGATGTAGACACTAGGAGACAGCCACCTCCCAGCCTCCCACAAGCCTCCAGTCCAATGGAAAGATTTGAACTGGGGGCTCCAGGACACAAGTGGCTAGTGAATTCATTCAATAAATCACCCACACTGTAGTAGCCATGACAACTACAAGAACACAAAGCCTTCTGATAAGATCCTTGCCACACCTCCAATGAGGTAAGTATCATCTTCAATCAACTGAAACACAAAAGGACCTCTTAAGAAGAGGCCCAACCTTTGGATGAAAACCCTGGATAGCTCCATGCTCAGACCCCTGGGTTCTATTGCCTTTTCAAAGATGGAACAATAATGAAAGCCACCTGGAAAACCATCAGATTACCTTAAAGATGATGGAGAAGAATTATCTTATAGAGGAACCCAGGTTCCCCATCACAATGTTATGTGCTGGTTAACCGAACAAGAGGAGCAGGAGCATTTTGGAGGAGGAAACAGTCGTCTCCCTTCAATACAAGTTTGGAAGCTTGAAGGTCTTTTGAATAGCATTAAGCTTTTCAAGTTTACAATTTTTTATGACATTTTATGAACTAGCAGTTTTTTATTTTACAACTCTTTCCTTTCTCCTGGCCTCTACCCAGTCACCCCCCATGAAAGGCAGTGGGAATGCAAGTAAGAACTGCAGTGTTTCCATCCTGGGTAAGCCACACCACCATCGTGCACGTCTATATTTTGAGTACATGCTTCCATACCACCAGGTTTCCATGTCATGGCAGGAACTCCAGGGCAATCACAGCATCATATACAACATACTATATCCTAGAAGCAAAATTATCTGACTAAATTCTGCTTGGAAATAAAAGGGCTCTCATTTGATGAGCTTTCAGAGTAGGCAACAAAAGTATTTAAGCTACTGCCCTTGCTAGCAACCCAACAACGTTCACCTCAGGGAGACGATACAACAGTAAACTTCTTTTTAGTTGAGGAAGACAACACGACCTTACTCCTAAACATCTTAAAAAATAAATATTTCAAAAACATGCTAATATCTTAGACACAGCAAAGTTTGGTCAAATGGCCTAGATCAGAAACCTCATCCGGAAATACATTTCTCTACAGTCACCCTAGGAAACAAGGAGGCTTGACTGTGAACCAAGGGGCTCAGCCTGCACTAACTTGGCTTTAAGCACCCTAGGGTTTGGACTATTTAGCTGAAGCCCCTCTCCCTAACACATCTGTTCTTGGGAAAAAAATTCGATCTTCACTGCATGTTTAACTAAGTAACATTCTCTAAAGAGTGACATTTATGAGATGAACATCAGTGTACATCGTTCTAAAGATGATTGGTGCACCCATGCAAGCCACGGAACTACAGATCATTTATAAAAACAACTTAGAGACTTGCATTGGTCAAGTCTGCTTAACTTTGCATTCTCTTTGTTTTGGTACTAAAACTAAGTGAAAGCAATGGATAA